CACCAAACACTCCCCTACACCCACTTACACACGCACTCACCACACACACCTTTACACCCACTCACACATACACCCACTTACACACACATCACACATGTGCTCTCACCACACACACTCCTACACTCACATACACACGCCCACTCACATATACACCCTCTTTACATACCACACCCCCACACACGCACTCACCACACACACCCCTACACCCACTCACACATACACCCACACACGCACCCACACACGCACTCACCACACACACACCCTACCCACGCGCGCACACACCCACTCACACATACACCCACTTACACACACAACACACCCCCACACATGCACTCACCACACACCCCCTACAGCCACTCACATTTACACCCACTTACATGCACACCCCCAGATGCACGCACTCAGCACACACACACTCCGTGTGTCTTGCAGCCCTGGTTCCACACCTCCGGAGATGGGAAAATCCCTCCCTTCCAAAGCAGCATCTTTCGTCCTCGGCCAGCCCTGAGTGTGTGAGCGCTCCTCTCCATATTGGGCCCCAATTCATCTCCCTATAGCTTTTCCCCCTTCTAATTCAGGAAGGGTTTAGAAAGTTCATTCATTAAACAAGCAAACAAACACAACAAGACAAAACAACAAATCCACAGCCCTCTTGAAATGCCTCCGGGCGCTGAGAGCCCAGCAGGGGCCTGAGGCTGAAGGCAGGCTCCCAGTCCCTCTGCCTCTGCTCACAGGTATGGGTGTGAGCGTGGACCCCATCCCAGGCCTCACCAACCCAGCCGCCTGCGGGAATCTCTAGAGCTTTCTGAGTGTCCTCGGGGTCCTGAAGGTGCCAACCCTGCAACCTCGGTGGGATTTTGGCCCCGGCAGGGCTCTGTACATGGGAGGAGTTCAGGGTCATTTTGTAATCTTCAGAGGCCTTGCCAAGGCCCTCTCCCGTCCTGTGACCCTGGTGACATTCTGGGACGCTGGGGCCACGTGAGGGGAGGAACCACTGCCTGGAACTTTGATCAGCGCTGGGGCTGGATTGAGCTGACCACAGGCCACACCAGACTCCTCTCTGCTCCTGAGGAAGACAGGGCAGCCCGGCGCCACCCGCTCGGCCCTCACGGTAGGCTCCCGGGGTCGCTGAAGGGCTCCAGGTAGTTCAACCTGTCAGCTGTCTTCTCTTCCAGAAGCTAACACAGAGGATAGACAAGCTCCCTCGGGCCTTTGCAACATCACTGCCAGGAAGGAAAGAGTCAAGTAAGCCCCTACTGTGTGTGTGGAACTGTGCTTCTTCCTGTTCTCTCTCCCTCCTCGAATCTAGAAGATGCTCCCTGGAGCCTGGCTGCTCTGGACCTCCCTCCTGCTCCTGGCCAGGCCTGCCCAGCCCTGTCCCATGGGTTGTGACTGCTTCGTCCAGGAGGTGTTCTGCTCAGATGAGGAGCTTGCCACCGTCCCACTGGACATCCCGCCATATACGAAAAACATCATCTTTGTGGAGACCTCGTTCACCACATTGGAAACCAGAGCTTTTGGCAGTAACCCCAACTTGACCAAGGTGGTCTTCCTCAACACTCAGCTCTGCCAGTTTAGGCCGGATGCCTTCGGGGGGCTGCCCAGGCTGGAGGACCTGGAGGTCACAGGCAGTAGCTTCTTGAACCTCAGCACCAACATCTTCTCCAACCTGACCTCGCTGGGCAAGCTCACCCTCAACTTCAACATGCTGGAGGCTCTGCCCGAGGGTCTTTTCCAGCACCTGGCTGCCCTGGAGTCCCTCCACCTGCAGGGGAACCAGCTCCAGGCCCTGCCCAGGAGGCTCTTCCAGCCTCTGACCCATCTGAAGACACTCAACCTGGCCCAGAACCTCCTGGCCCAGCTCCCGGAGGAGCTGTTCCACCCACTCACCAGCCTGCAGACCCTGAAGCTGAGCAACAACGCGCTCTCTGGTCTCCCCCAGGGTGTGTTTGGCAAACTGGGCAGCCTGCAGGAGCTCTTCCTGGACAGCAACAACATCTCGGAGCTGCCCCCTCAGGTGTTCTCCCAGCTCTTCTGCCTAGAGAGGCTGTGGCTGCAACGCAACGCCATCACGCACCTGCCGCTCTCCATCTTTGCCTCCCTGGGTAATCTGACCTTTCTGAGCTTGCAGTGGAACATGCTTCGGGTCCTGCCTGCCGGCCTCTTTGCCCACACCCCGTGCCTGGTTGGCCTGTCTCTGACCCATAACCAGCTGGAGACTGTCGCTGAGGGCACCTTTGCCCACCTGTCCAACCTGCGTTCCCTCATGCTCTCATACAATGCCATTACCCACCTCCCAGCTGGCATCTTCAGAGACCTGGAGGAGTTGGTCAAACTCTACCTGGGCAGCAACAACCTTACGGCGCTGCACCCAGCCCTCTTCCAGAACCTGTCCAAGCTGGAGCTGCTCAGCCTCTCCAAGAACCAGCTGACCACACTTCCGGAGGGCATCTTCGACACCAACTACAACCTGTTCAACCTGGCCCTGCACGGTAACCCCTGGCAGTGCGACTGCCACCTGGCCTACCTCTTCAACTGGCTGCAGCAGTACACCGATCGGCTCCTGAACATCCAGACCTACTGCGCTGGCCCTGCCTACCTCAAAGGCCAGGTGGTGCCCGCCTTGAATGAGAAGCAGCTGGTGTGTCCCGTCACCCGGGACCACTTGGGCTTCCAGGTCACGTGGCCGGACGAAAGCAAGGCAGGGGGCAGCTGGGATCTGGCTGTGCAGGAAAGGGCAGCCCGGAGCCAGTGCACCTACAGCAACCCCGAGGGCACCGTGGTGCTCGCCTGTGACCAGGCCCAGTGTCGCTGGCTGAACGTCCAGCTCTCTCCTCAGCAGGGCTCCCTGGGACTGCAGTACAATGCTAGTCAGGAGTGGGACCTGAGGTCGAGCTGCGGTTCTCTGCGGCTCACCGTGTCTATCGAGGCTCGGGCAGCAGGGCCCTAGTAGCAGCGCATACAGGAGCTGGGGAAGGGGGCCTCTGGGGCCTGACCAGGCGACAGGTAGGGGCGGAGGGGAGCTGAGTCTCCGAAGCCTTGGCTTTTCACATGCAAGGGACAGGGTTACATCCCCAAGGTGAGGGGGTGGAGTCTGGTCTGCTCCACTAACCAGGGTCTCCTCCTCCTCTTCCTTCATCGCTTCTCCTGGAGTGTGCGGCCTAACAAGGCCATCCTTATGCCTTGCAAAGCACCCTCAAAAGCTGCACCACAGCCTGGAGAATAAAATATCCTCAGCCCTGATGCCTCCCCATTATGTAACACCCAACCGCTCTCACCTACACCCTGAGGTCTATTCACTGCATCCCAGTGATACAAAGTGGAGGCCACTGCCTTCTGACATCTGGCTCAAAAGCCCAGTGTCTGTTTCCATTTATTTCCCTGGAATTTCATTTAAAATTGGTATAGAGAAAAAAAGGATGTGACAGAAGCAGAGATGACCAGAAAGCACAGGGGCAGGGTTCTGACTGGCGTGTGGGAGACCCTGTGGCCGGCACCCACCTCCACACGAGGACTAAGCTCTGATTTTTTTATCTTGCCCAAATTCCTACCTAAGGGGTCTAGGGAGTCGCGCCTTACAAATCATAAATTCTCATCAGATGGGTTTTATTTGACCCTGTATATCATGACTTATTTTTAATCTGACTATGGCATAACATTACAAGACGAGGCAAAAATATTTAACCCCCAAATATATTTCCTTGCCCTACCTTGAACTTGCCCTGCAGAGTCTCTTGTGAGGAGAATCCACATCCTATAAAGAAGCCCCTTTCCCCTTTGTTTTCCTTCCTTTCTTTCCAGTCCAGGAGATCATCAACTAAGAGCCAGGCACCCCTTTTAAGTCGATAAGAAACAGTTTACAACCTGCTCTCTCTCTCTCTGAAGTCTGCTGAGAGCTTCCCCTGCACAATAAAACTTGGCCTCCACGATCCTTTATCTTAACCTGAACATTCCTTTCCATTGATCCCAGGTCTTCAGCTAAGCTCAACCAATTGTCAACCAGAAAATGTTTAAATTTACCTACAGCCTGGAAGCACCCACCCCCGCTGCTTCGAGTTGTCCTGCCTTTCTGAACTCAACCAATGTATTTCTTAAATGTATTTGATTGATGCCTCATTCCTCCCTAAAATGTATAAAACCAAGCTGTACCTCGACCACCTTGGGCACATGTTCCCAGGCCCTCCTGAGGTCTGTGTCACGGGCCATGGCCACTCATATTTGGCTCAGAATAAATCTCTTCAAATATTTTACAGAGTTCGACTCTTTTCATCAGCACTCA